ACCGAATCTGGCCAAAAATCGCTTTTGCAAACTTACTGAAGGCGATAGTACTAATAAACCTGTCTATTATCAGTATGTGAGCAATGTTGCTGTTTGAAGCTAAATCAACGAGAATGTAACATCCTACTCTTCACTAAAGGATGCAAGAGGAGTCATTACATTCAAAGAAGCAGGCTGGATTTACAACCCAGGTGAAAAACTTCATATAACGAGTTTGAGGACACAGCGTTTTACATTTTTTTAACTTGTAGTTTCCACAGAAACAGAACCTTAAGTTGGCTAGGAGTCAAGATTGTATTGTTCCTAACAGAACCCTAAACGGTGTTATTAATGGAACAGTGTTCCTGATGGAACATGGTGAAGACACAACACACTTTTCTCCTTTTGAATGATAGCTGCTTTCTTTACAATAATTTCCACAGCCCAATTCCTTCCCACTCCTGTATAAACATCTGTGATACCCAGCTCAAAGCTGATTCCAGCTTCCCCTATCCCTTTCTTAGACTCATTCAGCAAAAGCCAGTACCCTATTATATAGTGTTTTCTCTTACTGAGACGCTCCCGATTTCCCATGGTACTGTTTGCCCTTTTGCAAACTTTGATGAGTTTTTTGACACAAGACGCTTATCTGTCATTGCGTTTGCAAATATGCATTCAATAGCTTGGAGTAGAGAGAGAAATGTATTCATAAATGGCAAATATATTCATGTTGCCAAACAGCAACATAAGCAACAAAGTACGTGTGAGCACTACGGTCTTACATACTAAATCTCATAAGCCTAAAGAATCTACTGCAAATCCCTCTTTGAAAGATGGGGGGGAGGGGAAAGTAGCGTAAAGTGATGACCCAGAAACTGCGATCTTCCAGGCAAGAAGAGCGCCCAGCCGCACCGCACTCGGACCGAACTCCTCGCGTCTCACCTCAGGCGTCCTAAAGGCGGTGCGCATGCGCAGCGCCCGCCAGCCACGCCGCGGTTCCTTCCTGCGCCTTTATCTGCATCCGGGTCCGTGGGATTCGCGCTCCACTGGTCAGCTGGGGTCGCTCTCGGGTGGTTGGGTGTTGCTTGTTCCCGCTGTTCCAGCATCGAAGAACCATTGGGTCTGCCGGTAAGTTTAGCGGGGGGTGCGGCGGGGGCGCCATGTAAAGTGTTCTACAATGGACTTTTCTCAGGTTTGAACTTGTTCTGGAAGCTGTGCGTCACCGTAATGAGGCTTGTAATTCTTGATAACTATGACTTGGCTAGTGAATGGGCAGCCAAATACATCTGTAATCGCATCATTCAGTTCAAACCTGGACAGGACAGATATTTTACACTGGGTTTACCAACAGGTAATTAACTACTTTTTCCATTTTATATTCTGATTTTAGAAAATGGAATTTTTATGTCTTTTAGGGAGTACACCTTTAGGATGCTATAAAAAACTAATAGAATATCATAAGAATGGACACCTTTCTTTTAAATATGTGAAGACCTTTAATATGGATGAATATGTAGGTAAGCTATACTTAAATATATTGACCATTATTAATACTTATATTTTTATTAACTTCATCTTTAGGACTTCCAAGAAATCATCCTGAAAGCTACCATTCTTATATGTGGAATAATTTTTTTAAGCATATCGATATAGATCCTAATAATGCACATATCCTTGACGGGAATGCTGCAGATTTACAAGCAGAATGTGATGCTTTTGAAAACAAAATAAAAGAAGCTGGAGGAATAGATCTTTTTGTTGGAGGTATGTAAAAACCTTTTGTCATTAACTGTTTGATGTGTATATGTATGTATATTTCTTTTGAAAGGAATTGGTCCAGATGGTCATATCGCTTTCAATGAGCCTGGATCCAGTTTAGTGTCAAGGACAAGATTAAAGACTCTAGCAATGGATACCATCTTGGCAAATGCCAAATATTTTGATGGAGATTTATCAAAAGTGCCAACTATGGCTCTAACTGTTGGTGTGGGGACAGTGATGGATGCTAGAGAAGTAAGCATTAAATATTCTTTGCTGTCTTTCTTAGTTTTAACAATTGATGTTCATAATTTTTCAGGTAATGATCCTTATAACAGGGGCACACAAGGCATTTGCCCTGTACAAAGCAATAGAAGAAGGAGTCAATCACATGTGGACTGTTTCCGCTTTCCAGCAGCATCCCCGGACTATTTTTGTATGCGATGAAGATGCTACTTTAGAATTAAGAGTTAAAACTGTGAAATACTTTAAAGGTGAGCACTGAATTTCAAAAGCCGACTGAGATAAACAACTAGAACTGTGCTTTTTTTCTTTAAGGTCTAATGCATGTGCACAATAAACTTGTGGATCCACTATTCAGTATGAAAGATGGAAACTGAAGGAGACTGGAGCAAAATTCAGCTTGAATGAACAGAGCACTTTTTACTAAGTAGTAGATGAATTTTCAGCTATGCAATATGACAAAACATGGGGAATTTTGAAGATTGTCATTTTTTCATTCGAGTCTCTATGTTAAACATTCCATATTTTGAATATTTATATCTTGTACTTGGGTTTAAGAGAAGTAGCTGGCTCTCAAGATTGACTGGCTATTTATTATAAAGTACTGAAGTCACATAGCCACCTATAAAACAGCATAGAAATGTCTGCCTGTTTAAAAAGTCATTTTAAAGGTAGAGTGTCCACATCAGGCACCATTTGTGATATGACTCCAGTGGCGTATATTTCATTTTTTAATGACAAGACACTCCAAACCTTTCAGATAACAAACTATCATTGCAGACCTTCACTTTTGGAATGCAATCTTTATATTTTCTGTGCATCACACACATGCTTTTCTGCACGTGGTTGCCTTAGTCATCTTCCTACAGCACCATCTAGACATCAAAAATTGTGCTATATATCATTGGTAAAGGAAATTTGAAGAGATGACAGTGCCTAAAAGTACAGTTTACATCCTTTTGGAAAGTATGTGTAAGTGCATGTTTTTTGTGCACCTTCTTCTATAGCACTTTTTTACAAATATCTTATTTTTATTTAACGACTTGGGTTCATGTCCCTAATATAAGTATCTTGACAATTATGAGCTTTATACCTAGCAAGCCACTTCAGGAAATTCTTTTGGAGAATATTTTCTGATTATTGTTAAACTTAATATACAATTAGCTTTATTCCTTATAAAATGTCTAAAAGAATAATACGAAGTATATATAAAAGGAATTACTGTAAACTACATTGCCATAGCAATTTACATAAAAGTATATTGTTTTTTATCTTTAACTCAAATAAAGCGTGTAATAAATAAGTTATCTAAATTTCCAGAAGTGAACCTGAAGAATACATGCATTCGACTCCCAACAATTATAGTACATGTGAACCTGCATTCATTTTGGGTTTGTTACCATCATGCATTAGGAGAGTTAGGTTAAAAGATGTCTTTGCCTCTGTGGGGAGCAAAAAAATGCTCCTTTTGCTTATTTTGCATTTCATAAGCCCACCTGGTAGAAGAAGCCTTACTTATCTGCTTGTCTATGTGATTAAAATGTAGTTTCTTAAAATATTAAAATAGCAAATAAATTAATGAAATAAAATTGGTAATAGGGTTTTATGGTTAAAAGTGGGGGATGGGGTAAATTATGCTGCTTTAATTCCAGATGATGTTTTAATAGCCTTATAAATGTTTTTTAAATAACTAGT